TTAAAGGGAAGCCACATTTTTCCCTCCCTGGTCTCTGCAGCCATACCACCAAGGGCTATTTGATAGGCCCACGGCAGCTTGGGTTACACAGATGCCCGCGATAATGCCATTTGCTGCGATGATTGAGTCGACAAGGCTGAGTGACTTGGGGAAAATATTCCCCGATTGGACTAACCTGTTGGCGGCCTGCTTACCATCACACTTGTTTTTATAATGAAAAAGGAAATTATTTCTGCTTTTAATGATGGCAGCTCCAGAAATGGTGAGTAAAATGGGTGTGAGGAGAGAAGATGCTTCTCAACACTTCTCAGTGTTGTACAGCTTGCCAACCACAGCCTGTTTGGGAGGGGATGTTCTCACCCAGGTTCCATCTTTCAGAAGCCATTTGCCCACTTATTCTTTTTATATGGATAAACGATGTAATTTGCTACATGCTGATAATAAACAGAGGTATCAGCAAGAATGAAAGCCAGAAAATGGCCCAACATGAACTTCTTGCTTTTCTAAGTTACTCTTTCAAGCTCTTCTTGCGATAGAAATGAAATGAACATTTTTGGCACAGAACTCTTGTTTAGATTTTACTATGATCTTGGGAAACACGGGTTGCTTCAAATGGCTTACTAGATCCCTTTGGAATTTCAAACGTTACAACAGGTAGTCACAAAGGGAATGAAAGCGGATGATCTGAGTGTCTGTGCTGATGTGCCTGCTGGAGCCCCTGTGGATTTTAGCCCTTGGAGGAAGCAGGTTCCCAGAGCAGCCATGCCTGATATCTGGGAGAGGGAACTAGAATTTAATTGGGAATCTTCTGCTATTTCCCTGCTTCCTCCGCCCTCTCAGAGTTACAGGGAATGACTTAGAAAGGTCTCTGGTCTCCTTGGCATTGTGATAGGTGGAATTCTTTCGTAGGAAACACAGCCCCGGGGTTATTTTGATGCAAGCCGTTGGTCCAAAGCCACTCCCCACTTTGCTATGTGGGGGAAGGACCGGGCACCGGACGGCTCGGGTACTTTCGTTCTTAATTAGGTCATGCCCGTGTGAGCCAGGAAAGGGCTGTGTTTATGGGAAGCCAGTAACACTGTGGCCTACTATCTCTTCCGTGGTGCCATCTACATTTTTGGGACTCGGGAATTATGTGAGTACCGAAACTACTTATGCTTATGGTAGGAACAAATGCTTTCTGTTCTTCCTCGGCTAAGGAGGTAGAGGTGGAGGCGGAGCCGGATGTCAGAGGTCCTGAAATAGTCACCATGGGGGAAAATGATCCGCCTGCTGTTGAAGCCCCCTTCTCATTCCGATCGCTTTTTGGCCTTGATGATTTGAAAATAAGTCCTGTTGCACCAGGTAAGTGGACCCAGGTGAGGACTCTGTGATTTGGCTTTCTGCTCTTCCTTTTTCTGGTTTTCAGATGCAGATGCTGTTGCTGCACAGATCCTGTCACTGCTGCCATTGAAGTTTTTTCCAATCATCGTCATTGGGATCATTGCATTGATATTAGCACTGGCCATTGGTCTGGGCAGTGAGTACAATTCATTATTTAGTAGGATCTCATGGTTAATTCCTGCCTTCCTCCCTTTTCCCAGTCCACTTCGACTGCTCAGGGAAGTACAGATGTCGCTCATCCTTTAAGTGTATCGAGCTGATAGCTCGATGTGACGGAGTCTCGGATTGCAAAGACGGGGAGGACGAGTACCGCTGTGGTAAGGTCATGGCTCTTCCCCTGGGGAAACAGCTAATAAGCCTTTCTTTCTGCACATCGGCCAGTCCGGGTGGGTGGTCAGAATGCCGTGCTCCAGGTGTTCACAGCTGCTTCGTGGAAGACCATGTGCTCCGATGACTGGAAGGGTCACTACGCAAATGTTGCCTGTGCCCAACTGGGTTTCCCAAGGTAAGTTAAAGAGCATTTCCAACCCATGGGCAACGTCGGGTCTGTCTTTCCAATGTGCTTGCAGCTATGTGAGTTCAGATAACCTCAGAGTGAGCTCGCTGGAGGGGCAGTTCCGGGAGGAGTTTGTGTCCATCGATCACCTCTTGCCAGATGACAAGGTGACTGCATTACACCACTCAGTATATGTGAGGTAGGTGGTCAGGCGATGCTGTTGTCTGCACATTTTCACAGAGCCTACTTTTTCTCCGCTTTAGGGAGGGATGTGCCTCTGGCCACGTGGTTACCTTGCAGTGCACAGGTAAGAGTTCCAGAAAGGCAGGGGTCCAGGGGGTGGACCCACAAGCCTTTGTTCCCCTCCATAGCCTGTGGTCATAGAAGGGGCTACAGCTCACGCATCGTGGGTGGAAACATGTCCTTGCTCTCGCAGTGGCCCTGGCAGGCCAGCCTTCAGTTCCAGGGCTACCACCTGTGCGGGGGCTCTGTCATCACGCCCCTGTGGATCATCACTGCTGCACACTGTGTTTATGAGTGAGTGCTGCTGACCATCTTCCCAGACCCCTCTGTGCTTCACCTCTTGCTCTTCTCATTTCAGCTTGTACCTCCCCAAGTCATGGACCATCCAGGTGGGTCTAGTTTCCCTGTTGGACAATCCAGCCCCATCCCACTTGGTGGAGAAGATTGTCTACCACAGCAAGTACAAGCCAAAGAGGCTGGGCAATGACATCGCCCTTATGAAGCTGGCCGGGCCACTCACGTTCAATGGTACATCTGGGTCTCTATGTGGTTCTGCAGCTTGAGTTGTGAACTATTGTTTCCCTTCAAGCAGAAATGATCCAGCCTGTGTGCCTGCCCAACTCTGAAGAGAACTTCCCCGATGGAAAAGTGTGCTGGACGTCAGGATGGGGGGCCACAGAGGATGGAGGTCAGTGGGCTGAAGCCAAGATTCGGAGTCCATTCTCACACACATCCCCTCACTCACTTTGAAGCAGGTGACGCCTCCCCTGTCCTGAACCACGCGGCCGTCCCTTTGATTTCCAACAAGATCTGCAACCACAGGGACGTGTACGGTGGCATCATCTCCCCCTCCATGCTCTGCGCGGGCTACCTGACGGGTGGCGTGGACAGCTGCCAGGTACGGGGCCGCAGCGGTGGGCGAGGCCGTGGCCCCCAATCTTTGCTTCTTTCCTGTCACCCAGGGGGACAGCGGGGGGCCCCTGGTGTGTCAAGAGAGGAGGCTGTGGAAGTTAGTGGGAGCGACCAGCTTTGGCATCGGCTGCGCAGAGGTGAACAAGCCTGGGGTGTACACCCGTGTCACCTCCTTCCTGGACTGGATCCACGAGCAGATGGAGGTGGGTGCGGCGCCCTCCCCAGCTCACGTTGTAAAAACAATAACGCCTTTGTTTTCATTTATAGAGAGACCTAAAAACCTGAAGAGGAAGGGGACAAGTAGCCACCTGAGTTCCTGAGGTGATGAAGACAGCCCGATCCTCCCCTGGACTCCCGTGTAGGAACCTGCACACGAGCAGACACCCTTGGAGCTCTGAGTTCCGGCACCAGTAGCAGGCCCGAAAGAGGCACCCTTCCATCTGATTCCAGCACAACCTTCAAGCTGCTTTTTGTTTTTTGTTTTTTTGAGATGGAGTCTCGCTCTGTTGCCCAGGCTGGAGTGCAGTGGCGAAATCCCTGCTCACTGCAGCCTCCGCTTCCCTGGTTCAAGCGATTCTCTTGCCTCAGCTTCCCCAGTAGCTGGGACCACAGGTGCCCGCCACCACACCCAACTAATTTTTGTATTTTTAGTAGAGACAGGGTTTCACCATGTTGGCCAGGCTGCTCTCAAACCCCTGACCTCAAATGATGTGCCTGCTTCAGCCTCCCACAGTGCTGGGATTACAGGCATGGGCCACCACGCCTAGCCTCACGCTCCTTTCTGATCTTCACTAAGAACAAAAGAAGCAGCAACTTGCAAGGGCGGCCTTTCCCACTGGTCCATCTGGTTTTCTCTCCAGGGGTCTTGCAAAATTCCTGACGAGATAAGCAGTTATGTGACCTCACGTGCAAAGCCACCAACAGCCACTCAGAAAAGACGCACCAGCCCAGAAGTGCAGAACTGCAGTCACTGCACGTTTTCATCTCTAGGGACCAGAACCAAACCCACCCTTTCTACTTCCAAGACTTATTTTCACATGTGGGGAGGTTAATCTAGGAATGACTCGTTTAAGGCCTATTTTCATGATTTCTTTGTAGCATTTGGTGCTTGACGTATTATTGTCCTTTGATTCCAAATAATATGTTTCCTTCCCTCATTGTCTGGCGTGTCTGCGTGGACTGGTGACGT